TTCACGGCTCTCACTTCTCCAGGGATTCAGCCATTTCTTTGCGTGATCACGCCCATCATTTACTTCCTATAAGCAGCCTTGGGAAAAGCTTCATCCTTACCAGAGGAGTTGTAGCTTGCACATCCATATAGAGAGGTCGCAGCACTGGCCCCACCTCCGGGGCAGCGGCTGTATCTGCGGGAACCGCAGACTGAGGAGCACGGTCTCCAACTGATAAAAAATGGAACGGAGTAGCCAAGTAAGACCGAAGGCAACTATGAACGCATGGCATCCAAAGGGCAGAAGGAAAAATCTGGCTGGAGGTGAGATAAGTGTAAGGGATGCTAGGGTCGAATCTCAATGGAAAGAAAACAACACCAGATACCTGACACGCTGTAAAAGGAGGTAAGGGAGAGGGAGAGAGGGTTCCTGGAGGGGGTGTTGAGTTGATATTCAAATGGTATCGTAGGAAGGAAGGCTCTAAAGGGCAAAGACGTTTAGAAGGAACGTGGAGCCAGAGTAGGTGCAGTCCCTTCTGACCGAAGGTAACGGTCTGCACGGGAGCCCGGAGCAGCATCTGTAACTTGGCCAGGAGCGGTCTGAAGGACGCGCCTCCACGGCTCTGGGGGCCTGTCGCGCAGGGTGCGAGGGGTGGTGCGCCGGGGTCAACCGTTCGGGGACCCGCCTAAGAAAGTTTGAGGGATGTGTCATTTGAGAGAAGGGTCAGAGGGTCTGGGCAGCAGGGTGGACAGGAAGGCTCCGGAATATTCAGTTGCGTCGCCGCGCGGAGGGGACAGGTCCGCGCCTCCCGGAGAGCGGGACCCGAGCGTACCGCGCAGGCGCAGCCCCCGAGTGGGCGCCGCGGGCTTCGGCCCTGGAGCCGCTGTCACCGCCACTGCCGCCCGCCTCCAAGCGGCTCGGAGCAGCATGGTCCCGCTGGCAGAGCCCACCTTCCGAAGCCGCTGCAGTCCTGGGCCCCAGGCTCCCGGAAGTGCTGCCCGGCGCTCCGGAAGCGATTCATCGGGCCGCGAGCGCCCTCCCCGTCGTTTTCCGTGAGAGACGTAGAGCTGAGCGACCCAGCCCGCGAGCGAGGTGAGGTAGGCGCCGGGCGACGCGGGGCCGGAACGCGCGCCTGGGCCCACACTTTCCTATCCCCCGCAGATGCCGGTGGCCGTGGGTCCCTACGGACAGTCCCAGCCAAGCTGCTTCGACCGTGTCAAAATGGGCTTCGTGATGGGTTGCGCCGTGGGCATGGCGGCCGGGGCGCTCTTCGGCACCTTTTCCTGTCTCAGGTGAGGGGCGCGGGCGGTGATCTCTGGGCAGGACCAAATAGCTCCATCTTGGTTTCCTCCTCAGGATCGGAATGCGGGGTCGAGAGCTGATGGGCGGCATTGGGAAAACCATGATGCAGAGTGGCGGCACCTTTGGCACATTCATGGCCATTGGGATGGGCATCCGATGCTAACCATGGTTGCCAACTACATCTGTCCCTTCCCATCAATCCCAGCCCATGTACTAATAAAAGAAAGTCTTTGAGTAGTCAGTGTCCCTCTCTTAAAGGAATATTCTTC